ATTACAGGTGTGTGCCACCATGCCCGGCTAATTTTTGTATTGTTAGTACAGACTGGGTTTCACCATGTTGACCACGCTGGTCTTGAACTCCTGACCTCAGGTGATCCACCCGCCTCAGCTTCCCAAAGTGTTGGGATTACAGGTGTGAGCCACTGCGACTGGCCCAAGCTCTTCTATATAGATGGTATTAGTATTAGTCAGGGTTCTCTAGAGGGACAGAACTAATAGAATAGATGTGTATATGATGGGAAGTTTATTAAAATGTATTGACTCACATGATCACAGGGTAAAGTTCCACAATAGGCCATCTGCAAGCTGAGGAGTAGGGAAGCCCAAAACCTCAAAAGTAGGGAAGCCGACAGTGCAGCCTTCAGTCTGTGTCCAAAGGCCTGAGAGCCCCTGGCAAACCACTGGTGTAAGTCCGAGAGTCCAAAAGCTGAAGACCTGGAGTCCAATGCTCTAAGGCAGGAAGCATCCAGCATGGGAGAAAGCTGAAGACCAGAAGACTCAGCAAGTCAAGTCCTTCCACATTTTCCTGCTTTATTCTGGCCACACTGGCAGCTGATTAGATGGTGCCCACCCAGATTGAGGGTGGGTCTGCCTTTCCCAGTCCACTGACTGGAATGTTAATCTCCTTTGGCAACACCCTCACAGACACACCCAGGAACAATACTTTGCATCCTTCAATCCAATCAAGTTGACACTCAATATTAACCGTTACAGTATTTTTTAAAGTCCCTAGAAAAGATCAATAAGATAATCAGTAAATATTGTTTTCTTTTCTTCTTTAAAATAAAACGCTGTGTTTCTACATCAAGAAGAGCCTGTGACTTAAATTTATCTGTCCCTGTTGGTTGCTCAGTCCATCGGTAAAGTTCCTGGAGTCAATTTAAAAGAAAGCTGAAATCCATACCTACTTTGCTCTGTTTCCCATCAGTTACTAGAGAACTCAGTCCCGTCCCTTTTGTTGACAGGTTGCCAGGATACATCCAGGCAACAAAGACTGCGGTTCCTGTTACTCAGCAGCCTCAAAAACTCACACCAGCTCCTGCAAGGAATGTGAATCTTGGAGCTCCCAGCTATTCTGTTCCTGTTTCTGTCAGCTCCTTCCCTGAAAACTCAGAGGTGCTCAGCATGCCATGCTAAAAGGCAAAATAAAAAGGTAAAGAACAAATGTCACAAGGTGAGGCTCTCTAACTTCTTATGTCTCCCACCCGCCTCCACAGATCTTGGAGACATCTCAGCTTTAATGAGGACTTTCCAACATTCCAGACTGCCGTCCTGCAATGAAGCTCTGAGTCACGGTCTGTGAGGCTAAGGTACTGGCAACGGTGTGAACCCCAGGACAACTAACCTCACTAACCTTCACTCTAAGCAGAAGCCCAAAGTGAGTCTGGCCTGAAATCAGAGCAAGCACTACAGAAAGACATCTTTGTTAATGGAAAGAGGAAAGAAGAAAAGAATTTCCAATAAGTTACAACAAACTTTTCACCATTCTAAAGAACCCACTTTCCTTATCAACCAAGCTGGGCTTCTCTCTAGTGACTCCTATTCTAGCCTTTCCCCAGAAACAGAGAGTGTTAATCCTGGTGAAAATATAAAGACAGACACTCAGAAAAAGAGACCTGGGACTGTGATACTATCAAAACTGTCAAGTAGAAGAATTATATCGGAAAGCCAGCTTAGCCCCCCTGTGATCCCGGCCCGCAGGCCTGGATTCCGGGTATGCTATATCTGTGGCCGAGAATTTGGGTCCCAGTCAATTGCCATTCATGAACCCCAGTGCTTGCAGAAGTGGCATATTGAAAACAGCAAGTTGCCCAAGCATTTGAGGAGGCCAGAACCCTCCAAACCACAGTCTCTCAGCAGCAGTGGGTCCTACAGTCTTCAGGCAACTAACGAGGCTGCATTTCAGAGTGCCCAGGCTCAGCTGCTGCCCTGTGAATCCTGTGGCCGCACATTCTTGCCAGATCATCTTCTTGTTCATCACAGAAGCTGCAAGCCAAAGGGTGAGGGTCCCAGAGCACCACACTCAAACAGTTCTGATCATCTTACTGGCCTCAAGAAAGCTTGTAGTGGAACCCCAGCCCGACCAAGGACTGTTATCTGCTACATATGTGGTAAGGAATTTGGCACCCTGTCCCTTCCTATTCATGAGCCCAAATGCCTGGAAAAGTGGAAAATGGAAAATGACCGGCTCCCTGTGGAGCTCCACCAGCCACTCCCACAGAAGCCTCAGCCCCTTCCGAATGCACAGTCCAGCCAAGCGGGACCAAATCAAGCTCAGCTTGTGTTCTGCCCACATTGTAGCCGAATCTTTACCTCAGACCGCCTCCTGGTACACCAGAGAAGTTGTAAAACTCATCCTTATGGGCCAAAATATCAGAATTTGAATTTAGGGAGTAAAGGAGGCCTAAAAGAGTACACTAATTCCAAGCAGCAAAGGAACAGGGCAGCACCCAGTGTAACTGATAAGGTAATTCATGCCACACAAGACGCATTAGGTGAACCTGGTGGTGCCCTCTGCCTGTAGGGGAACAAGAGAAAACTATCCCCAGAATCAGCCACCTCAGCCCCTAGTATTTTTTCTATCAATGCCTTGTATCAGCCTCAAAGCAGCCTGTTCAAGTTAACTCCCTGTTGAACTCCAGGGCCTATACCTCTCTTGGCTGAATAGATATAAGAACATCCTTGCCTGATGGGTTCATATTCCTCTTCAATTCTGCTGTCTAAAAGAAGAAGAGATGGACTTCTTTCTTCCCTGATCCCTGATACAAATAATCCCTGGGAGAGACAGTAATTTGAAAATGAGTCATTAATGCTGTGTCTACATTACAGAGATATAATTCCCATTCCAACAGCCAATATTTATTGTCGGTTTATTTTAGTCATCTACCTTAGGAATTCATTTTTGGCAATGCTGGGTTATGCTGAGTTTATCTTACTAAAATAGAATCTGTGTCAAAAACCCCCAATGACTTTAGCAACAATTAAACACTGAAGCACTTGCAAAAATACACATGGTCTGTAAATACAGCATATTTTTTCT